CAAATAGCAAAAATCTTGAAACAAGAAGAGAGTGAGAGAGCGGAGAGAAAAGGGAGGGAAGGAAGGAGAGGGAGGAGGGGAAGAGGAGGAGGGGGGAGAGAAAGTGGTGGGGGAGAGAGAGAAGGAAAGGAGGTGGGGAGAGAGAGAGAGGGAAGACAGAAGAGAGGCAGGGAGGAAGAGGGAGAGAGGGGGACGGAGATGGGGAGGAGGCGGGAGGGAGGGAGAGAAAGAGAGAGAGAAACATATTCTGCCACCCTCCTGGCTAACTGAAATGCTTGTTCCCGAGATTACAGTAATTACTGCCCCAGCATGAGTTCCATACAAGCGCTAAATGAAACAGCACATCAATTAAAAAATAAACACTCCATTCTAGGAGAAAGACAGCCCCCTGGGACGCCCTAACAAGCGTAAATGAACCTGCCAGGCCGCCGGCCCGGGCCGCCCGCAGCCCCCCTCCCGGCCCGTCTTAAGGTGGCGGCGGAGCCGGCGGGGGCAGCGTTCGCTGGCGGTGGCCCAAGCGGCTGCTAAAAGCAGCCCGGGTCCGGCTCCGGCCTCGTGCAGAGAGCAGATACGTGTCGCGGAGTCCACGCCAGAGCGCAGCGCCGCCTCCCACCAGAGAAAAGGAGGCTCTGGCAAAAGCCTGTGAACTTGGGATGGATGAATAGACGTCCTGAAAGAACGAAGGGAAGACAGGGAATCCAGCCCCAGAGTTTCCAGCCTGTCCTATTTATAAGTTTCGAGGTTTGTTTTGAATTTTAGAAAGAAATTGAATGATTTTTCCTAAGAAAGCACGGCGGCTCGGGGCTTCCTATATTTTATCTCACCTAATTATCAAAGCCCCCTTGGAGATCTGTGCTATGATCACCCAACTCTCTAGGTGGGGAAACTGAGGCTCCCCCAGGTCACGCAGCGGAGGCGGGAGGAGAGTCTCTGGCGGGCATTTGTCCCCCGCGCCCCTCGCGCGCCCAAGGCTGGGCTCCGGGGCATCTCACCCGGGCCGTCCCGGGTCCAGCCCCAGTTTAGAATGACTCCACACCCCCCACATCTCCAAGTCTCAGAAACCATCGTTCTGAGAACCCCAAGGAGGACACCCTTTCCCGGGTCTTCTGCAGCGCCGAGCCCCGGCAGGCCTCCCCGGCGCTCGCCTGCTGCGAGACCTTCCTGCCGCCCCGAGGAGCACGAGACCCCAGCCGCCTGCAGATCACCCACATTTGCGGAGGGTGGCAGCAGGGGCTTGGCTGGTTTGAAACGCGCCGGGGAGGCGCGCGCTGCACAGCAGTGCGGACACTCGGGGACTGCCTTAAGGAAGGCTGAGCCCTGGGAGCGCGTGGACTCCGCCCTACCGCCCGGCGATTGGCTCGCGGGGCTGGGGGCGGAGACCGAGTCCGCGCTGTATAAATATTCATGAGCCGGCAGCGCGGCGCGAGCGGGGCTGGAGCCGGGAAGTTGGGCTAAGGGCGCTGCTCCCGCCGAGGAGGAGGCGGCGGCTGGGCGCGGGCCGCGCCACTCAGGTGTCCGCTCCGCCTTCCGGTCTGGATTTGCTCCTGGGTGTCCAGCAGGAAGGAGACTGTGTGCACCTCGCCCGACTGCGGCCGGAGCGCGGCGCTGACTTTTCCAGGCGGCGGGGGTCCGTCTGTCCCGGCGGCGGACGGACGAAGGACGGACGCCGGAGAAAGAGGGCGGCGGCCTGGGCCGAGGCGGGTCCCCAACTCCGGCGGCGGCGGCGGCGGCTTGGCCTTGGGGGCGGGCATGAGCCCCCGGGGGCCGAGTGGTGGCCGCCAGGGCTGACCCGGCGCGGCAAGCGGCCCGGCCCAGCCATCTTGACTGCGCACCGCGGCCCCAGAGGAAACTTGCGGCGCCTCCGCCCTCTCTGTCCGGCGGAGTCACCGCCGCCCGGCGCGGCGGGGAGAAGTGGTCGGGCGCGCGGAGAGGAGGCGAGCGAGCGCGGGACGATGAGCCGAGGCCCGGCCGCTCTGCGCCGCGAGGGCTGAGCGCGACCCGGGGCCAGCAGAGCGGACCTACG